ACTGAGGAGCTTTTTGTCTAGCTGGCTGTGACCTCCTCCCTCCCTCCCCATCCCAGCTTCCCGGCCACAGAATAGGGAGCAGTACAAACAAGGCCCTGAGATTTGGGTTTATTCAGCTCCACCCAAAACTAAACCAAGGCTATGACATGTCCCATGGGACCAAACCATACATTGTGGACCATGCACCTTTCCCTTCCCCCAAGGATGCTGCTACCTCTGGAGTGGTGGGCAGCTGCCCATATCACCTTGGGAGGTAGAGAGGGATTTGCTGGGTGCTGGGTCTGTGGCAATCAGGGCTCAACTATGGCTGCCTCCTCCTCTTCCTCTGGATCAGGAGGCGCAGGGAGCAGGGAGATGTAGACCTCATTGACCTCTGTGTCCAAATGTCGGCCACCCCGAGGTGCTTCCAGGTTTAAGATGCCATCATGGGAGAGAGCAGCTCGGACTCGCCAGGGGTCGACATCAGCAGGCAGGACATAGGTGCGGCAGAACTCTCGGGACACGAAGCCGTGGCGGTCCAGGCGCTGGGGGTGCCGGGCAGACACCTCCAGCAGGTTATCCACAGTCCTCACAGTCACCTCGTCTGGGGTAAAGTGGCTCACATCCAGAAATGCCTGGAACTTGCCCTCACTGAGCCTAAGCTCGGAGGCCCCTGCCCTGCTGCCCTCCCCAGCTGGGGCGGCCCGAGGCCGGACATAGTAGCCATGGTAGAGTGTGGGGGTCAGGATCTCTTCTGGCAGGAGGCCTAAAGGGCAGAGAGAAGGCAAGAGGCAGGATGAGGGAGGATGAGGCTGGCACAGGGGCGAAATGGGAAATCTGGAGAGGAGGGATTGGGAAGAGCAAGAGGGGAGTCAGGAGGAGTAGGGAACGGGAGGGAGGCCACACTGTAGCTAGGAGGAGAAGGCAGCTCGGAAGAGGGGAAAGAGAACGGAAAGGAAAGGGAGGAGGAGGAGGAGAAGGAGGAGGAGGGGGAGGAGGAGGAGGCACCAAACGGCCTGGGTGGATAGAAGGGGGACAAGGAGGCACACCCAGGCCGGCAAAGAGCAGGTATCAGCACTGCAAGCACCAAGTGTGTCTTGAGGTCAGCAGGAATGGGAAAGATCTCTGCTTGGAGCTCAGACGTGTTTGTGTCTCTCTTTTCTTAGCTCAGTGAGTACTGGGTATGTGTCACATTGCCAAATCCCGGATCACAAGTCTCCATGAACTGCTGGTGAGCTAGGATAATAAAACCCCTGACATCACCATTCCAGAAGCTTCACAAGACTGCATATATAAGGGGCTGGCTGTAGCTGCAGCTGAAGGAGCTGACCAGCCAGCTGACCCCTCACACTCACCTAGCCACCATGGACATCGCCATCCACCACCCCTGGATCCGCCGCCCCTTCTTTCCTTTCCACTCCCCCAGCCGCCTCTTTGACCAGTTCTTCGGAGAGCACCTGTTGGAGTCTGATCTTTTCCCGACGTCTACTTCCCTGAGTCCCTTCTACCTTCGGCCACCCTCCTTCCTGCGGGCACCCAGCTGGTTTGACACTGGACTCTCAGAGGTGAGTCTCCCCACAGCTAGGACGGGAGAGTCCCCATCCCATTCCCTTACCTTGCTATTTCTAGATGCGCCTGGAGAAGGACAGGTTCTCTGTCAACCTGGATGTGAAGCACTTCTCCCCAGAGGAACTCAAAGTTAAGGTGTTGGGAGATGTGATTGAGGTGCATGGAAAACATGAAGAGCGCCAGGTATGTAGCTTGTTTTTTTGTTTTCTGCTCATTCTCTGCCTCTTTCCTCATTCTTTTGGGTTAGGATGAACATGGTTTCATCTCCAGGGAGTTCCACAGGAAATACCGGATCCCAGCTGATGTAGACCCTCTCACCATTACTTCATCCCTGTCATCTGATGGGGTCCTCACTGTGAATGGACCAAGGAAACAGGTCTCTGGCCCTGAGCGCACCATTCCCATCACCCGTGAAGAGAAGCCTGCTGTCACCGCAGCCCCCAAGAAATAGATGCCCTTTCTTGAATTGCATTTTTTAAAACAAGAAAGTTTCCCCACCAGTGAATGAAAGTCTTGTGACTAGTGCTGAAGCTTATTAATGCTAAGGGCAGGCCCAAATTATCAAGCTAATAAAATATCATTCAGCAACAGATAACTGTCTTGTGTTTGAATATTCCACACACTTTTAAATAAATATACAGATACCACAGATCTATTTATGATTGCATTATGATTTAGAGGGC